TGAGCCACCGCGCCCGGCCCAGCTAATTTATTTTTATTTTTTGTTTTTTGTAGAAATGAGGTCTGGCCATGTTCCCCAGGCTGACAGCTTCTAACAGAAGCAAACATATGCTCCCCTTGTAACCAGTGCGTTCACTTGCAGATATTTGTCCCAGAGAAATGAGAGTTTGTATCCACCAAAAAAACGTGTACCATAATAGTGACTATAGCCAGAAAAGAGATGAGGGAGGGGGGAAAGGCCGGAAGGAGGGAAGGAGGCAGGCAAGCAGGTAGGAAGGAAGCAAGCTTGGTGTCCATCAACTGGGTAAACGTTTAAAAAATACGGTATCTTTGCACAGTGGAGTACTACTCAGCAATAAAAAGGAAGGAACTGATATGAACTACTTATATTCCCAACAGGATGGATCTTCTAATTTGTTATGTTGAAGGAGAATATTCTGTATTACTTCAAGTTTATGAAGTCCAAGAACAGGCAAAATGAACCTACAGTGACAGAAAGCAGAATACACTGTAGTGGTTGCCTGAGGCTGGATAAGGATGGGGCCAGGGAAGGAAGGTAGGTCAGGAAGGCCCACCACGGAACTTTCTGGGGTGATGGGCACGTTCTATTTGTTGATCTGGGCGACGGTTACACAGGTGTACACATATATAAAAATTAGTGGAGCTGAACACGTAAGGTCTGGGCATCACACTTTATGTAAGTTAAACTTCAGTAAAGTGCTCTCAGCACACATCCGCAGCCGCACCCACACAAAATCCCAGGAGGCTCAGTACCAGCTGTGGTCCGGGCCTTGCCCACCTCGGAGAGGCCACGACCCAAGGCATCCGGTTTCCTCTCGCTCCAGTCTAACTTCCGCGCATCTACGAGGGCCGGGACTGCCGCTACCTTTCTGGAAGGCGCCGGCCGGCCAGTCACCGGAGGGATCCCGCCAGAGGCGGCTCCGCGTCTCCAGCAGCGGGGCAGGGACCCGGGCGCCCCGCCCTCGCCAGCGCCCGCCCCCGCCCGCCCCCGGCCCGCCCTCTGTATCTGGCCCCTGGGCAGCTGCCCGGGGAGGCGGCCAGCGAGCTGGGGCCGCGCAATGTCGCACGGAGCCGGGCTCGTCCGCACCACGTGCAGCAGCGGCAGCGCGCTCGGACCCGGGGCCGGCGCGGCCCAGCCCAGCGCGAGCCCCTTGGAGGGGCTGCTGGACCTCAGCTACCCCCGCACCCACGCGGCCCTGCTGAAAGTGGCGCAAATGGTAAGTGAGCGCGGGGCGCGAGGCCGAGGTTCGCATTTCTCTGATGTCTCTATTTATGTGGCAGGTCACCCTGCTGATTGCCTTCATCTGTGTGCGGAGCTCCCTGTGGACCAACTACAGCGCCTACAGCTACTTTGAAGTGGTCACCATTTGCGACTTGATAATGATCCTCGCCTTTTACCTGGTCCACCTCTTCCGCTTCTACCGCGTGCTCACCTGTATCAGCTGGCCCCTGTCGGTAAGAGAGTGGTCTGGCCCTGTCCTCCGCATTACCCACTTATTTGCTTTGTTTCTGCCCCCAGGAACTTCTGCACTATTTAATCGGTACCCTGCTCCTCCTCATCGCCTCCATTGTGGCAGCTTCCAAGAGTTACAACCAGAGCGGACTGGTAGCCGGAGCGGTGAGGATGTTTTGGGGAGCCTTTAGGAATGATGTGAACTTCCTCTCCCCTCTCTCCACTGCAGATCTTTGGTTTCATGGCCACCTTCCTCTGCATGGCAAGCATATGGCTGTCCTATAAGATCTCGTGTGTAACCCAGTCCACAGGTGAGTTCTGGTTATCTGTGCACAGAGGATCTCAAGCTGTCCTGACTGCCATTTCCTTCCCAAGATGCAGCCGTCTGATGAGGCCACAACCCCTAGGCCCCTCAGGAGCTTTGCAGAGAGGAGGACGTGTACTCCAGGCGAGGCCTCTGGACCTGTGTTCCTGTGCCAAAGTCCTGTCAGGCTGGTGGGCACCAGGAAAGGCCTGCACCCTCTTCCTGCTCTCCCAGGAAGCCAGCTCCCTGAGCTCCTGAGCCAGCCGGAAACTCTTCCTCCAGCCTTCCGGGGAGAACATCCCTCCCATTCTGGGAAAGGAAAGCAGCCTCCAGGGAAATGTTTTCTGCCTTCCTGCTTCTAGAACCACCTCAGGTACTGATGAACCCCACTTAGCACAGCTGAAGGGGTTTGTGAATACTCCCGCCTAAATCCCTTCTACTTCACTCCTCAGGGGAGTGAAGTGCCTTAAGAAACAAAGCCCTGTCCTAATTTATCTAGCTTGTCAGTCCGGTCTTAGAGATACCCTCTTTCCTGAAGTGAGGCGTGCCTGTAGAAACACTATGTGGTCAGCCTGTCCCCAAGGAGATCTTGTGTCTCCTCTCCATCTCTGCCTTTGTTACCAGTGTGCATGTGTTTGTGTGTTTTTTAATAAAATATTGACTCGGCCAGTTGCACAAGGATTTCTTATTGAACCAGATGAAGGCTGTAAAACCTGGCCTGAAACAGTTTCCATTCGAGCTTGTGTCTGGCCCATGGCCCTCCACCCGTGCTCTGTGTGTGCCCCTTGCTGAACTGCTGGACTTCAGGTTTTCTCTCCATCTTGGGGGATAGTATAGCAGGGCAGAGTTTTAGGTAAACATGTGCAGGTTCTCAATTATATTCACGTCCTCCTTCTCCTGCAATACCAATCTTCTCATTTTGGAAAGAGCTTTAGAGCAAGCTAAGGGTTGTGTTTACACTATGATGATTAATGATCTCGGCCTAAATGTGCTGTTTCGCTGATCTTGAGCTGCTCAGTTGGCTAGAAAAAGGAGGGATGGAACAATGTTTGAGCAACCCCGTGTGCAAGGACCTACATTCACAACCACATCTAATAGCGATGGTAGTGACTGCAAGGGGGCAGGTTATAGGACCACATTTTTAGAAATGAAATCGGGGCTCCATCCCCAGGCACAGGGCAAGCCAGTGAGGAGCTGGGCTCAGGATCTAGGTCTGCCTGACTCCCAGCCCCATCCTTGCCTCTGCTGAGTGTTGCCGGAAATGGAAGCAGCCCCTGTGGGCTTTGAGCTGGAGCTCTGGGGCTACTCTTGTGGCTGCTGGCCAGCTCGGGGCATCGGGTTCTGTCTGGGATGATCTAAGGAAGCAGCACCCGTGGTGTATCTGGAGCCGA